TGCACTCCAGCCTGGGAAACGGAGCGGACCCTCAAAACAAAAACAAAAATGAAAAACAAGCAAACGAAGAAATAAAAAAACCTAGGGGGTTGTAGTCGATGATCTGTAAGGTGAGTTATAATTGATGTATTGGAATATTTAGGAAAAGGGCACTGGGAATATGCTAGGAACACCTGATGGAGGTATCTTTATTTCCACGGCAGCTTCGTGGATACGTCTCATTGATTCTCATGGCATCACTTTCCCCATGTAGGTGGGCAGACATTGTTACCCCTGTTTAATAAACAAGGAACCAACAGAGGCTTAGGAGAGGAGTTGCCTGATGTCGCATGATTGGTGGCAGAGCCAGGATCAACAGTGGGGCAGGGTGGGGGGACCTGGCCAGGCAGAGACTGGATGAGACCTGGGGTGAGGAATGGCAGGCACCCAGTCAGGGCAGAAAACGAGGGTTGGGACTTACTTTGAGTTTTGGATTGGATCAGTAAATTCCCAAGAAAGAGGGAGACTAGGAGGCTAGTGAAGAACTCTGGAGTAAAGGGGAGGATTACTAAGGGACATGGAGTACCTATCATGTGTCGGACGCTTATCTATATCTCTCCCATCTGAACAAATCCTTACAGGAACCCCAGGAGACAGGTTATCTCCACTCTGCAAATTGGAAAACAGATCCAGACAGTTTCAGTTATGTGTCTGAGAAGTTCATTTATGTGTCCAAGACACATTCTTAGCTAAAAAGCTAAGCATTCTGAATTGGAACCCAGAGAATTTGACTCCCAGACTCTGGATCTTTTCACTGCTGTGATCCATCTGGGAAAGGCTAGTGATGTGGGCAAGGGGCTTATTGCCCCTTGGTGTTTGGTTGGGAGTGGTCGGATTGGTGGGTTGGGGGCACAAGGCAGCCAGATCTGGGACTCCTGTGCTTGTGACTGGACTACAAAGAGTTAAAGAACGTTGGGCCTCCTCCTCCCGCCTCCTGTGGCCTCCTCCTCCAGCTCTTCCTGTCCCGCTGTTGCAACACTGCCTCACTCTTCCCCTCCCACCTTCTCTCCCCTCCTCTCTGCTTTAATTTTCTCAGAATTCTCTGGACTGAGGCTCCAGTTCTGGCCTTTGGGGTTCAAGATCACTGGGACCAGGCCGTGATCTCTATGCCCGAGTCTCAACCCTCAACTGTCACCCCAAGGCACTTGGGACGTCCTGGACAGACCGAGTCCCGGGAAGCCCCAGCACTGCCGCTGCCACACTGCCCTGAGCCCAAATGGGGGAGTGAGAGGCCATAGCTGTCTGGCATGGGCCTCTCCACCGTGCCTGACCTGCTGCTGCCACTGGTGAGACCAGGGACAAAGGGAAGAGTGGGCTGGATGGTGTCTCCTCTATCTGATTCTTCCCCAGGTGCTCCTGGAGCTGTTGGTGGGAATATACCCCTCAGGGGTTATTGGACTGGTCCCTCACCTAGGGGACAGGGAGAAGAGAGATAGTGTGTGTCCCCAAGGAAAATATATCCACCCTCAAAATAATTCGATTTGCTGTACCAAGTGCCACAAAGGTAGGGGCAAGTGGAAACGGTGAATGCCCTCACCCGCAGCCTAACTCTGCGGCCCCATTCACAGGAACCTACTTGTACAATGACTGTCCAGGCCCGGGGCAGGATACGGACTGCAGGGAGTGTGAGAGCGGCTCCTTCACCGCTTCAGAAAACCACCTCAGACACTGCCTCAGCTGCTCCAAATGCCGAAAGGGTGAGTGTGCACAGGCAGGAGAGTCAGGCGGGAGGACTCATACCCCATCTTCTCCCCTCACCAGAAATGGGTCAGGTGGAGATCTCTTCTTGCACAGTGGACCGGGACACCGTGTGTGGCTGCAGGAAGAACCAGTACCGGCATTATTGGAGTGAAAACCTTTTCCAGTGCTTCAATTGCAGCCTCTGCCTCAATGGGACCGTGCACCTCTCCTGTGAGCGCAGCTCTCCTGAGGCCAAGCCCTCTCTCCTTTAGCTGTGCCGCACTTCTCCCTACAGGCCAGGAGAAACAGAACACCGTGTGCACCTGCCATGCAGGTTTCTTTCTAAGAGAAAACGAGTGTGTCTCCTGTAGTAAGTGAGTATCTCTGAGAGCTGCTGGGCACTGGACTTTTTTTTTTTTTTTTTTTTTTTTGACACAGAGTCCTGCTCTGTCGCCCAGGCTGGAATGCAGTGGCGCGATCTCGGCTCACTGCAACCTCTGCCTCCCAGATTCAAGCAATTCTCCTGCTTCAGCCTCCCAAGTAGCTGGGATTACAGGCACGTGCCACCATGCCTGGCTAATTTTTGTACCTCTGTTCACCAGTGCCGTCTCTTCTTTTAGCTGTAAGAAAAGCCTGGAGTGCACGAAGTTGTGCCTACCCCAGATTGAGAATGTTAAGGGCACTGAGGACTCAGGTGAGGAGAAGTGACCTGGTGCCCATGCTCACGCTCCTCTGACCAACACCTGCTTTGTCTGCAGGCACCACAGTGCTGTTGCCCCTGGTCATTTTCTTTGGTCTTTGCCTTTTATCCCTCCTCTTCATTGGTTTAATGTATCGCTACCAACGGTGGAAGTCCAAGCTCTACTCCATTGGTGAGTGGGGGCTTTGGGAGGGAGAGGGAGCTAAATTTATGATGCTTTCTTTCTTTTTCCTCAGTTTGTGGGAAATCGACACCTGAAAAAGAGGTGAGATGAAATGAGAGAGTTACTCCCAAATGGCACTAATGCTGCGCCACCTTCTCTCTTTCAGGGGGAGCTTGAAGGAACTACTACTAAGCCCCTGGCCCCAAACCCAAGCTTCAGTCCCACTCCAGGCTTCACCCCCACCCTGGGCTTCAGTCCCGTGCCCAGTTCCACCTTCACCTCCAGCTCCACCTATACCCCCGGTGACTGTCCCAACTTTGCGGCTCCCCGCAGAGAGGTGGCACCACCCTATCAGGGGGCTGACCCCATCCTTGCGACAGCCCTCGCCTCCGACCCCATCCCCAACCCCCTTCAGAAGTGGGAGGACAGCGCCCACAAGCCACAGAGCCTAGACAGTGAGTTTCTCCCGCGGCTGGAGACGAGGAGGCGCCCGAGGCTCACCGGCCCGCGTCCCCGCAGCTGATGACCCCGCGACGCTGTACGCCGTGGTGGAGAACGTGCCCCCGTTGCGCTGGAAGGAATTCGTGCGGCGCCTAGGGCTGAGCGACCACGAGATCGATCGGCTGGAGCTGCAGAACGGGCGCTGCCTGCGCGAGGCGCAATACAGCATGCTGGCGACCTGGAGGCGGCGCACGCCGCGGCGCGAGGCCACGCTGGAGCTGCTGGGACGCGTGCTCCGCGACATGGACCTGCTGGGCTGCCTGGAGGACATCGAGGAGGCGCTTTGCGGCCCCGCCGCCCTCCCGCCCGCGCCCAGTCTTCTCAGATGAGGCTGCGCCCCTGCGGGCAGCTCTAAGGACCGTCCTGCGAGATCGCCTTCCAACCCCACTTTTTTCTGGAAAGGAGGGGTCCTGCAGGGGCAAGCAGGAGCTAGCAGCCGCCTACTTGGTGCTAACCCCTCGATGTACATAGCTTTTCTCAGCTGCCTGCGCGCCGCCGACAGTCAGCGCTGTGCGCGCGGAGAGAGGTGCGCCGTGGGCTCAAGAGCCTGAGTGGGTGGTTTGCGAGGATGAGGGACGCTATGCCTCATGCCCGTTTTGGGTGTCCTCACCAGCAAGGCTGCTCGGGGGCCCCTGGTTCGTCCCTGAGCCTTTTTCACAGTGCATAAGCAGTTTTTTTTGTTTTTGTTTTGTTTTGTTTTGTTTTTAAATCAATCATGTTACACTAATAGAAACTTGGCACTCCTGTGCCCTCTGCCTGGACAAGCACATAGCAAGCTGAACTGTCCTAAGGCAGGGGCGAGCACGGAACAATGGGGCCTTCAGCTGGAGCTGTGGACTTTTGTACATACACTAAAATTCTGAAGTTAAAGCTCTGCTCTTGGAGACAGTGGTCTGTCGGGA